TGAACCTGAGGGGATGGGGGGCAGAGGATGCAGTGAGCCGAGATTGCCGAGATAGCGCCACTGCATTCCAGCCTGGGCAACAGTGAGAGCCTCCATCTCAAAAAAAAAAAAAAAAAATGGACTTCTTCCTCATTGACCTGTGGTGGCTCCAAGGCCATCAAAAAAAAAAAAAATGGACTTCTTCCTCATTGACCTGTGGTGGCTCCAAGGCCATCATCTCACAGCCTTTTTTTTTTTTTTTTTTTTTGAGACGGAGTCTTGCTCCCTTGCCCAGGTTGGAGTGGAGCTGCATGATCTCGGCTCACTGCAACCTCCGCCTCCCAGGTTCAAGCATTCTCCTGCCTCAGCCTCCTGAGTAGCTGGGATTACAGGCGCGTGCCACCACGCCCAGCTAACTTTTGCATTTTTAATAGAGACGGGGTTTCACCATATTGGTCAGGCTGGACTCGAACTCCTAACCTCATGATCCGCCCGCCTCGGCCTCCCAAAGTGCTAGGATTACAGGCGTGAGCCACTGCGCCCGGCCTCATCTCACATCTTTCTTCCTCTGCAGCACACGACACGCCCTAGTTGGAAACAAAGTCGGAGTTTGTGGATTGGGGGAAGGGCGGGGTCTAACCTCAGGTCAGGCGCCGTGCAAGGTACATCTTGGCACCCGGAAGAGGCCCAGTACAGTTGCCCCCGAGGTGACCCGACCTCCCCTACCAATTGAGGCGCCCTTGTTGCCAGGCTTGCGGCGGGGGAGCGGCGGGGGAGCGACGGGGATGCGCTCATTGGTCAAGGAAGGGGCGCCTGTTACTAGAGGCGAGAACCGGAGCCCATTGGTCGGAACACCTCACAATGGACCCCAGCGGCGCGCAAAATCCTTATGATTGGTTTGCTGGCTGCCTCGGGAGACCCTGTTGCCAGGATACTTGGCGTTCCCGACCCGACCCCCGTTCCCCATTGGCTGTCAGGGCAAAAGCCGCCATCTAATGAGGAGCGAGGTGCGGTGCCCCGAAGCGCTCGCTTCCCGCGGTGCGATCTAGTCCTGCAGTAGGCGGCCCGGGGCCACACCGCGGCCGCCCAAGCCAGTGCAAGGCCCAGGGGCCTGACATCGCTCCCAGCGCTCGAGGACCGAGGCCTGCTGTGGAGGACACCGTGCTCCCTCGGGACCTGCTCTGGATTCCGGCCCGGACGTCCCCTTGGAGCTCTGCATCTCCAACCTGGAACCCAACCCAGAAGTCTCAAGTTTGACGCATCACGTGGCGTGCGGATCCACTGAGGGTCCACAGAGAGGGGCGCCCATCTCCTGCGTCTCAGTTATCCTGGTAATTGTGTATCTGCCCATTGTTCGTTGCCTCATTAACTTGGCTTTCTAGGTGCACCCACCTTGCCACCAGAGAAGTCCAAATCCTGACTTCTCTCCAAGGTGTTGGGAATTCTGTGCCCTAAAGAATTCCGACTCAGATCCGAACGGGGATCTGGTGGAATCGAGGGTGAAAGACCAGAGGGACAATGTTCTACTATCCCAACGTGCTTCAGCGCCACACCGGCTGCTTTGCCACCATCTGGTAAGGGCGGGGCCCGTTGGCGCGCGATGGCGCCCCATTCTCCCACCTTCCCCACCCACTTCAGGCTGGCGGCGACTCGCGGCAGCCGGTTGGTGAAGCGCGAATACCTGAGGGTGAATGTGGTGAAAACCTGGTAAGGCCCAGAAAAGGGAAGGAGGGCCTGGTCGCAGCGGTAATCAGGGCGCATTGTTCCCCAGCGAGGAAATCCTCAATTACGTGCTGGTACGAGTGCAACCCCCGCAGCCCGGCCTGCCGCGGCCCCGCTTCTCCCTCTATCTCTCAGCCCAACTTCAGATCGGTGTGATCCGCGTCTATTCTCAACAATGCCAGTACCTCGTGGGTAAGGCTGGGAACCCTCAAAGGTGGGGCGGGCTGGCTGTCTACCTCGTCCTCCCTGCCCACAGAGGACATCCAGCACATCTTGGAGCGCCTCCACCGTGCCCAGCTGCAGATCCGAATAGATATGGAGACTGAGCTGTGAGTGTGCCCTGGGCCTTTGATGGAACACCCTCAGTCCTTCACGGCCTACATTCTCTCCCAGACCCAGCCTGCTGCTTCCTAACCACCTGGCCATGATGGAGACCCTAGAAGATGCTCCAGATCCCTTTTTTGGGATGATGTCTGTGGATCCCAGACTTCCTAGTCCTTTCGATATCCCTCAGGTAGGGCTCATTCCCCAAGACTCGTGAATTGGCCCTATCTTTTGTTTCCAATCCCTCTCCAAAGATTCGACACCTCTTAGAGGCTGCAATCCCAGAGAGAGTTGAAGAGATCCCTCCTGAAGTTCCTACAGAGCCCAGGGAGCCAGGTCAGCAGAGAGAACCTTCTTTCTGGTGAGAGCAGAGAGGCTAGTGACTCTCTTGTCCCTCCAGAGAGGATTCCGGTCACTGTGCTGCCACCTGAGGCCATCACGATCCTGGAGGCAGAGCCCATACGGATGCTGGAGATTGAGGTGAGTTCCCCTGCACACAGGGCCTGAGGTCCATCCCCTCCCCTTGCTCTTCCTCTCTGGACAGGGTGAACGGGAGCTCCCAGAGGTCAGCCGCCGAGAACTGGACCTGCTGATCGCAGAGGAAGAAGAAGCTATCTTGTTAGAAAGTAGGTGTCTCCGGCAGCGTAGGGCCCGCCTGCTGTCCTCTGAACTCTGATTCTCTCTCCACAGTCCCGCGGCTCCCACCTCCAGCTCCTGCAGAGTAAGGGCAAGAACTCCTAGACCAGGTAGGGTTCTCCTCATTTCTCTTGCCCATTTCCCCTCAGGGTGGAAGGAATAGGAGAGGCACTGGGTCCTGAGGAGCTGAGGCTGACAGGCTGGGAACCTGGGGCCCTACTCATGGGTGAGTGCCCACCATGCCCCAGGGGCTTTTCTTATGGGACAGAGCCCCTTGGGTGTTGTTGCAGAGGTGACCCCCCCGGAGGAGCTGCGTCTGCCAGCCCCACCCAGCCCAGAGGTGAGTAGCCTCCCTTCTAATCCTCCTCCTCCCCTTGCCCCTACCTGCCCTCCCCACTCAACAGAGGAGGCCCCCAGTCCCCCCACCTCCTCGCCGCCGCCGTCGTCGCCGGTTACTGTTCTGGGACAAGGAGACTCAGATCTCCCCGGAGAAATTCCAGGAACAACTGCAAACCAGAGCCCACTGCTGGGAATGTGTGAGTGCAGCCCAGGCTTTGCCGGGGAAGGGAATGGGGCTTCTGACCTTCCCCCACTACACAGCCTATGGTGCAGCCGCCCGAGAGGACCATCAGAGGCCCTGCGGAGTTGTTCAGAACCCCAACTCTCTGTAAGAATGGTGGGGGTTGGGCACGAAGTATCAAACCCCGTGCCTACTACCCTCTTGTCCACAGCTGGCTGGCTACCCCCTGAACTACTGGGTCTCTGGACCCATTGTGCCCAGCCACCCCCAAAAGCCCTCAGGCGAGAGCTGCCTGAGGAGGCAGCCGCTGAGGAGGAAAGGAGAAAGATTGAAGTTCCAAGTGAGATTGAGGTAACTGCACCACCTGTTTACTGCATCGCCCCTGGGGTCTTAGTTCTACTTCTCCCATCCCCAGGTCCCGAGGGAGGCCCTGGAGCCCAGTGTTCCCCTTATGGTGTCTTTAGGTAAGCACCTAGAGAAGAGGCGCAGTGGGACCGACACCCACTAGCGCCTTTCCTCCCCCAACAGAGATCTCCCTAGAGGCAGCTGAAGAGGAGAAGTCCCGCATCAGCCTCATCCCACCAGAAGAACGGTGGTAAGCGGCCAGGCTCCGTGGGAGCCAGGGCCGCCACCTTCCCTACTCTCTCATGTCCTCCTAGGGCCTGGCCTGAGGTGGAGGCGCCAGAAGCTCCTGCATTGCCCGTGGTGCCTGAACTCCCTGAGGTGCCCATGGAGATGCCTTTGGTGCTGCCCCCAGAGCTCGAGCTGCTCTCACTGGAAGCAGTGCACAGGTACCAGGGAGGTGGCACCTTGATGGGGTGGAAAGCCTCTGCTAATGGTTCTTGATCCCTATAGGGCAGTGGCACTGGAGCTGCAGGCTAACAGGGAGCCCGACTTCAGCAGCCTGGTGTCACCTCTCAGCCCCCGCAGGATGGCTGCCCGGGTCTTCTACCTGCTCCTGGGTGAGTGTATGCATGTGTGTGTGTGTATGTGGGGCAGGGACACAGAGACCAGAGGCCCGTACAGGGACTCCCCCGACCTGCCCTCTCCTCGCCTCTTGACCAGTGCTCTCAGCGCAACAGATTCTTCACGTGAAACAAGAAAAGCCATATGGTCGCCTCCTGATCCAGCCGGGGCCCAGATTCCACTGAGGTTAGAGTCCATTTACAAAGCTGCCAGGAAACCGGCCACTTCTAGTAAACCACGTCGTGCCTCACTGGGTCCTGCTTACCTCATTTCTGAATGTGCATTTCCAGCCTTCTTGCTCTCAGAGCTATTGTTCAAGCAGAAAACAAGCTGCTTTTATTACAGTATGATGTCATGACTCATTTGTAACAGATCCAGCCTCAGGGACAGCCCTGTAAGGCAGCAAGTGGGGCTGGCTCCAAATGGGTATGAGTCTCAGAATCTTTGGTAAGGCAGAACTGAACTGGGCTGAGAGGTGGTCTTAAGGCCTGGGCAGGCTCTATTCTCTCTGGACTGGCTGCAGCCTGCAGTCTAGGAGAGGCCCAGTACAGCCTGGAGCTCCTGAGCCTTGTCAACAGGCAGTGAGCCCAGAGCTGCTTGAAAGCTGTCGGTGTGCTGTTTGGCCAGGAACGTCAGGAGCAGCAACAGTGCGGCCTTGGTGTCTGGGTGGAGAGGGAGGGAGAAAGGTCGGGGCTCCTAAAGCCTCGCTGCCCCAGGCTCTCTGAGCCCTGCCACTCCCAGCCTCCCGCAAGCCCCTGCCTATGACTCCTACCCTCACCTGGTGGGATCTTGTTGTCAGCCAGAATGAGGCTGCAGATACGCAGAAGCTCGGGAGCCACATCTATAACCTGTGAGGAAAGAGTGGCTGACTCAGGGCAGCAGCCCCAGACCCCAGGTCTAGGAGGGTGGTCAGGACCAAGGAGTGGCAGAATCTCTTATCAGGGGGGTGGTTGCACCTGGTACTGATTCACAGGCATCCAAGACAACTATGAACATGAGAAGAACCAATGAAACTTGGTGCTAATGATTTTTTTTGGAGGGAATG